TACCCCCAAATTTCTTTCAAAAAAAATTTGTAATGTTCTTTTTCAGTGAAGCCTTTGCACTGCTAGAGCTGAAGAATGTGATCAATCGGCTTGTTGAATAATCCTGCACAGTAGGTATTCCGCTGAAGCCAACTCTAGCTGGGGGCTCGAGAGCGAAAGACACAGATGGGGCCCTGCCGCCCCTCGAAGAGTCGGATGGGCGCGCCCGTCCCCGGTGCATCAAGAGGCTGGCCCGGCCAGGGGCGAGCGGCTGGCACCGAACCCCGCGCACTTCGCCGCGGGCGGGGCTGGGCCGTAGTCGGCTCGATTTAAGGCTGGTATCCAAGGCTGCGGCCGGTCAGGCGAGGCGAGGCGAGGCGACGTGAGCGAGGGTGCTTAGGGAGAACAGCCGCTGGCAGCTCAATGCTGGGTGGCTAACGCTCGACGGTGCCTGGCAGCAACCCGGCCGACAACCCGACGCGGATCCCGAGCTGCGTCGCGGACAATGCTGCGGGCCCGTCCCGGACTACGACTCCCGACGGGCTCTGCGACCGCTCCGGGGCGGCCCAGCGTGCACTGCGCCGGCCAGTTTTGACAGCCGGGCGCCCTACTCGGCTAGCTCTGCTCCCAGCCAGGGACGCTGGCCTTCTCGCGGCTTTCCCCCGATGTCTCTCTTTATTCCAGCTGCCTGAAACTCGGTCCCACGAATGGCAGGCAGCGTCCAAAATTCAACCCCGTAAAGCCAGCACCAGCCAATAAAGCGCACGGATGGAGGCCACGTGACAGCAGTGGGCCGGCCCTCCGGCTGAGCCCTGATCTCTATGGTTTCCGCGGCTCGCTAGAAGGAGTGTGGTCCACTGGAGGACTCCCTACATTCTTCCTCCATTACCTCACTGCCTCCGGTGGCTGCTGGGATACCGGAGGACTCGGGTCCCGGCTCGACTCAGTCCTCCAGCCGCCCGGGGAATACCTCTAGTTCTTCCCGGCCGCCGCCGCCGCCGCCGCCCCGCCGCTTCCTCCTCCGCCCGCCGGCCTCCTTCGCCCCGCCCCGTCCGCGCAGCGCGTCCGGCCCGCCCGCAGGCCAGCTTCTCTCGGGAGCCCCCACCCAGGCGCATGGCTCCATGAAGCAAGAGGAGGAGGCAGAGCGCGAGAGGTCCCGTCCGCCCCAGCCGCGTCTGGGCCAGGAGAAAAGGTGGGAAACTCGGGCTGCGCCGCACCCTTCTCGTTTGTTCACTGCACCTGCATTTCCGTCTTAGGTACAGGAAGAAGGAATGGAATCGGAAGGAAGAAAATTCATTCCAGAGACAAAATAGCTCCCCTCCTCTGTTGTAGCTGTTCCTCTGGCAATACAAACTTTCTGCTTTCAGTGAGTATTATCTTGGGCATATTTAGAGTAGACAAATTAATGCTTAACTTCTCATTTTGGTTAGGGTTCTGCAGCATTCCAGACCTTGAGCACTGAATCAGGATGGGAAAAAGACGTTGTGTTCCTCCACTCGAGCCCAAGTTGGCAGCAGGCTGTTGTGGGGTCAAGAAGCCCAAATTATCTGGAAGTGGAACGCACAGTCACGGGAATCAGTCCACAACTGTCCCCGGCTCTAGTTCAGGACCTCTTCAAAACCACCAGCATGTGGACAGCAGCAGTGGACGGGAGAATGTGTCAGACTTAACTCTGGGACCTGGAAACTCTCCCATCACACGAATGAATCCCGCATCGGGAGCGCTGAGCCCTCTTCCCCGGCCTAATGGAACTGCCAACACCACTAAGAATCTGGTGGTGACTGCAGAGATGTGCTGCTACTGCTTCGACGTACTCTACTGTCACCTCTATGGCTTCCCACAGCCACGACTTCCTAGATTCACCAATGACCCCTAGTGAGTAAATCATGTGCTGGGGGCACTGAGGACTGGAGAATGTTTTGTGTTTTGCTTTTTTTAGTCCGCTCTTTGTGACGTGGAAGACAGGGCGGGACAAGCGGCTTCGTGGCTGCATTGGGACCTTCTCAGCCATGAATCTTCATTCAGGACTCAGGGAATACACGTTAACCAGGTAATGACACCAGACATTAAGAACTGTAGATACAGCCTTACCTATGTTTTCTGTCCCCCTCCAGTGCACTTAAGGACAGCCGATTTCCCCCCCTGACCCGAGAGGAGCTGCCTAAACTTTTCTGCTCTGTCTCCCTCCTTACTAACTTTGAGGATGCCAGTGATTACCTGGACTGGGAGGTGAGAACAGCCGCATTTGGAACTCTGCATCTTGCCATTTACTTGGTTGTACTTTTTTCTATAGGTAGGGGTCCATGGGATTCGAATTGAATTCATTAATGAAAAAGGTGTCAAACGCACAGCCACATATTTACCTGAGGTTGCTAAGGAACAAGGTGAGTTGGATGAATGGGATTTTAATGACAAGCTGGTCTAAGTTGGAACCATGTTTGTTCCTAGATAATTATACTGGGGTAACATCTGACAGGAAGGACGCAGGAGCAGGGAGCCTGGGGACAGCCATTATGGCATGTGTCGGGCTATCATCTCATGTCTCAGAGTCTCCACGGGACTGGCAGACAGACTGGGCGCCAGGTACGTGGGGGTCAGTGCCCAGGGCTTCCTCTATTGACCTCAGTGTGGCCTTTCTCCTCCCCAGACTGGGATCAGATCCAGACAATAGACTCCTTGCTCAGGAAAGGTGGCTTTAAAGCTCCAATTACCAGTGAATTCAGAAAAACGATCAAACTCACCAGGTAAGCCATTGTCTTGTTTTCCTTATCATTTCTTCCTAATACCCTTTCCTGTTTCCTCATACAGGTACCGAAGTGAGAAGGTGACAATCAGTTACGCAGAGTATATTGCTTCCCGACAGCACTGTTTCCAGAACGGCACTCTTCATGCCCCGCCCCTCTACAATCATTACTCCTGACACACGGCTGCATGACCAGTCCCACCCCCCCGTGGCCACCAATGGCTATGACATCATTGGAGCAGATGCCTCCTCTTCCTGGTCCAGTTACTTCTATTACTGCACCATTTTATGATGCTAGCTTCCGTTGCCAAGTCTGCCTCCCGCTGACTGAGGGAGGGTAGGGTTACCTTGAACGAAACAGAACTTGAGGGGCCCAAGCCTTATCTCAGCCTTTCCTCAATATGGGGTTCCGTTGGATTGGGGCTCCTCCATGACTAGTGGGAATTACTGTGGGTTCAGAAGACCCTTGTCTGGTATTTGCCACATGGGGTATTGGCCACACGCTGGAAGCTGAAATTGATGATCCCTGAAGGTTGAACCCACACACACCCCTGCAGCCTCCCCAGATGAAGTAGGTGTATTCCCCTGGCAGTCTGGGCAACGGAGACCAAGAAACATTTTTAGGTTGTTTTAAATTCCTTTTTTTAAACTTCCAGTTTATTGCGTACCAAGAGTTGATTACAACCTCCATGCTTCATAAGCGGACGCCACGTTAGGGTTGGACGTGGGCACCACGAGTCCTTTGAGGCTCCTGGACAGAGACCCACATCAAGATCGGAAGCCCTTTGGGTGGCGTTGCAGATCTCATTGCTCAGTAGGCCGTGAAGATTTTCATCCTCATCCCACTCTCAGTTGGATTTTCTGGCACTCTTCCTGCATTGAGTCTCCTGATTACTGAACAGAGCTCCGTCATGTAGCCTGCTGAGGAATGGAATGGAATGGAGATGCCCACAGGAGGTCCTGATGTCATCACTGCACGCAGGTGTGAGAGGAGAGACCTCTTCTGCACCGCCTGGCTACCTCACTCCTCTGCTGGTAGCAGTGCCTATAGCTGGACCTAAGTTCTCAGAAGCGTAGATGTGCAAACAAGCGATTGAGTTGGGCTTTAGGAGGACACATCATAGGAGAGAATCCAGGGTCTGTAAGCTGGTTTTCTTTTCAGGTGACATCCTGAGGGGCCTGTAAGCAGGGGAGCTCCTTTTTCTAGTTTGCCTGTAGAGGTGGGAAGACTGTTGGTGTTTCTGTCCTTTACAGGACATTAGGAAACAGTTGTGTAATTACACAAGGTGGACCTTTATCTTGCCTGACATGCTGGGAATCTTCACCCCACCAGGGCAAATTTCCAAATAGCTCATTTTATTCTAGGTCTTTCAAACTTTCATGTGACATATTTCCCTTTCCCATTGTTGCTGATTTCCAAATCGCTGTCAGCAATTTTTTCCTCTCTCCTTGCCTATTCTTCACTCATTTGGTGGCAAAGTTCATAGAACTAGGGGACTTGGAAGATGCTTTGAAAATATTGTTACAAAGGCACTGCTAAAATGATTCACAGGGAGAGTGGCCAGTTGGAAGAAGGATCCTAAGGATGTGACACTGGTTTTCAACAACATGCTTAGAGAACTCATGAAGTGGATTGGGTGTCAACCCAGTGAACATGTTTTTATTTAATTTATTTTTTGAAGTTTATGTGGTGATGGTGTGGCTTTCCGAAATGGGCAAATATTCAGAAGATCTTTTGCATTTTCTTCTGTCAGGAATGGGGAAGGGGAGTGGGGGCACAATCTGAGAAAGGACACCTGTGCTGTTCTAGGCATCGCTGGCAAGTTTGTGGGAAGGGATGGGCAAGGGTGAGTGGGTTTGCTCCACACCGTCCTGTGCTGCTCGAGAGGACCTGGGACGTGCGAGGGAAACGTGGGTGACGGTGCCTAGGCTGCGGCCCTTCACTGCTGTGCTGGGTTCCTGCAGCCTGCTACGTTTCCCTTGGCAATGTAAATGAAGATGGAGGGGTCGTTTCGTGATTTCCTGCTGCTGAGAATAAATGTCTTGTTAAAAACGTGGCAACGGTTACTCTTAGGTGCCATGGATCGATGTCAGGGTGGTCAGCTCTGGACTAAGCCACCCACCTCCAATTTGTACAACAGTATTGATACATAGGGCTACACTCATTACTGTTCAAGTGTTCTATGTTAAGAGTTGTGTTTAATTTCTAAAGATTAAAAAAAGCAAAAAAATTGGTGCTAAACCTTCACCCCTGAGCACGCTCAGTGAGACTGGTCATGCAAGCATTTACAGTGCCATGCTCCTCAAGCCGATTTTTTCTTGTAGAAATGTTGCCCTATTTGTCTTCTCCAATGTATGGTATGTTATTTTATTTTATTATTTTATTTTATTTTATTTTATTTTATCGAGGGGGGGTACGATACCTGCCATTTAAGAAAATGAATAGAAAATTTTAAAACCCGAGAAATGGGGAAAAAAAAATCAGTGCACAAGAATTGGGCTGGTTAGGCCCAGCACCACACTGAAGTGGGCTCAGTGGTTTTTGGAGTGAAGAAGCCTTACTCCCTGCACATTCCCTCATGCTCCCACACAAGTCCAGCAATGGAAATGCTTGGGTTCCTCTTGCTTTGTCAGGGGACTCAGGAGTCGACCAAGGGAAACCATTTGGCCCCGTGAGGAATGGGCATTGTCAGTATCCGTCCTGAACGGGGCCTAGTCAGGAAGCGGTCTAGAAGTGTACGGTCACGGTCGCCTCATGAAAGTGTGTAGCAGGTGGCTCTCAGGAAAAATACCAAGTCTGGATCATCCATGTGGCAGCTTTGCATAGGGAGAGGATAGCTCCGAACTGGAACTGAACTGCCTTCTCTGCACGCTTGACCAAAGCAGTGATGAGGGCGGCCAGTACCTGCGGTGTGCGTGGTAGGTTTAAAGAAAAGGGAATGTTTTCTGCTGAGTGTTTCCTTTGTCCTTGGGCTGCTCGAGCTGGACAGTAGGTAACCACTGTTTTCAAGGACCAGCCCAATTTCTCTGGCTTGGTTCGGAGTTCGTTTCATCCCTAGCTGTGAGTGCCTTTTGGTCTGGAAAGTTGGCTTGTCTCATAATACCCACAGCTAGGACATTCTCTCTGTAATTATGAATTGTCCTTGTTTTACATTAAAAGAGAATGTCTTTGATCACTAGAGTCTGTCGGTGTTGGATTATTTCCACTGTGAGATTCTTAAAACTTTTTTGCTTCATAATAATAAAACAACTCATGTTAGAGACCCTTTCAACATGAAAGGTTTGTAGTTGAGACATTACATATATTTTATTGTTTATAATAAAAATCATCTATACAAAAGAAGTCCTGGGTGTTAATATTTTGCACAAGATCTGTTTTCCATGATGTGTTGACATCTACAATTTCACTAACTGTTGACGTTATTTTCTATTGAGATTCTGGAGCCTAGGGAGCTATGTGTTCTTTTTGTTCATTTCGTTCTTACTTCCCTGAAGCAAGAGACTATATGGCCTTCAGTGCAAAGACTTCAGACCAATTCTTTGTATTACACTTGGTTGCCTCTTGGCTATATAACTTCTGAGTGCAAATCATTGAACACTTTAACGAAGTATTGTAGAGAATAAATCATAATGGATAAAAATCGTTTTGTTCTGCTTTTTCTTTTTTAACCAT